CACTTTTGGGCAGGAGCCCCACTCACAGAGGCCGTGACAAGAATGCTCCTGCCCCTGGGGTTGTGCAGTGACAGCTCACACAGCTCCACGTGGCGGTTCTGAGTTTGGGAAGCGCTGATGTAGTCCTACTACAGCCCTTCCTGCCCTTCACTGGACTGAGAAAATCCAGGCTCTGAGGAGGGAGAGACTTGCCCAAGGTCACCCAGCAACATGGTCAGTCTCCTTTCCCAGGGCCCTCACAATGCGTGGCCTGTTTAAAGCCTGCCTCTATTCACTGCTGAGTGAAAAATCCAGCTCCAAAACAGAATATGGGGAAGGATACTATCTTGTGCAGCTTATGTTTATAGCTGCAGATACGTGGGAAAAAAAGTCAGAAAATACTGTTGAAGCAGTTACTTAGGGAGAAAAGGTGTTTGCTGGTCTTTTGTGTTTTTAACTTTTCTATATTTCATAATTTTTATCACAATAATGTTTAGTTACATAATCAAAATGTATTAAATGTTAAAAATTGACATGAAGCCTGATCCAGCCACGGCCTATTGTTGGCAGAGTCAGGAAGCCTTCCAGATAGAGCAGCCCCGCACCTGCCCCAGGTCACACCCTGGGCCTGGGCACATGCTAGGTCCTCTGTCTGGACACCCTCACCCTGTGGTGGCCTCCACGTCCGTACCCACCAGCACCTCCTGTGGGCGAGGCCCTACATTACATCCAGCCCTGGGCACCCACTAGCCCAGAGGGCACCTCATGGTCTGAGAGCCCGCCTGTCTGTCTCTAAAGAGAGGAAAACTCCTTGGGACATGTGTTCCACTTGACCCATCACCCCTGGCCTGGTACAGAAAGGTAGACAGTGGGTATTTGGTGAATAAATGAATGGATGATTAGAATGAATTCCCAAAATGGCAATTTCCTGAGGCCCTTCTCCAGCTGGCCCAGGTGGAACCAGTTCCACTTTTCACAGGAAAGCCAGGTGGGAGGAGTGGGGCAGGTGTGTGTGAGGGGCCAGATTCTTGAGGGCTGCATGGACATGGGGCTTTGGCGGGTCTGGGGGCGGCAGTGCTTCTGTGGGAGCCTCAGGGAGGGCTCATCCTTGGAATCCACCAGGGTATCCTGGTACCCCCAGCTGCTGCGTGGCGTTTCACCTGTAGGCCTCTGACTTCTCTGCCCAGGTGTACCTGGAGAGCCTGGTCTATACCCGGTGCTCTGCTACACCCCATGGCCTGGCCATGACCTCCCTGCCTCCAGAGCAGCCCTGGCCCAGGGAAGAAGCTGTCTCTGCATCGAATGATAGGTGGAAAATGGAAGTGGGGATGATAGCTCTGAAAAGGAGTCAAGGAGGAGGTGCCTTCCCAAGGATGCTGAGGGTTTTTCCAGTGCCCAGAGCCTGGGGTCCCTGTCCTTGCAGAGGACTGGATTGCAAAACAAGTGTCCCCTGCCTTCTGGCTGGGGGACATCCTCTACTTCCAAGCCCAGACATACACCTGCTGCCACAAGCCCCTGAGGTTCTTCAGAGGACCAATGGGCAGCCACACCCTGAACACTGCGCTTTACCCTGGATGCCTTCAGATTCTCAGGGGACCCTGGGAAGGAAGAGGGGCTGCCCCTGCAAAGGGCCAGGGCCCTGGCCCATGGTTGCTTCCCCCAGCAGGTACCTCCTCTCCAGATTGACATCACCTGATTTGTCTTTCGTAATGCCTTAAATCCGTCCTCAGTTAAACCGGCGGTTGGCGCTGGTTTTTTCCAGGGCAGGATTCTGGGAGACGGAGGAGCAGACGCCAGCATTTCGCCCCCGGCACCTCCAGCGGGCTGCGGTCCGCTCCCGGCCTCACTCGAGCAGGCCCCGCGTTAGTCCAAGTCACGTGATCGTCGACTCAGCTGACCTGGCGGGACCGGAAAAAGAAATTCCCGGGCGATGATGAGGCACCAGGGGTGAAGCGGACATGGGCTGCTGGAGCGGGAATGAGGGGGCGCCAGTGGCTCCGGAAACGGGTTGAGGTTGTCTGCACTGGCCGCTCCGCAAACACAGTGTGTGCGGGCGTCAGGGCAGCAGGTCTGGTAGAGAAAAGTCCACCGCCATCCCTCTCCCGAGTGGGGCGGGTAAGACAGAGCAGGCCGGCCGGCTTAGAGTTGGGAAATCAGAGGCTTGAATTGGCAGTCATAGTTAAGGCTCCAGGGGCAGAGACCTAACTGCGCCTTGTGTGTAGTGCTAAGGGGGCTTCCTGAGGATGCCTTCAACCTTAAAGGCGATGGCAGGAGTTGGCTGGCTGAAGTACAGTTTGTGTACCAGGGGTTGGGAGGCAACGGTGGGAGGCGTGTGTCTTCAGACAGGGAACAGCATGTGCAGAGACTTCAGGTGAGAGAGAGCATGGCTCCCCAGGAATGAATCCAGCCTGATTACCTGCCTCCCTCCCTTGCAGAGGTTTCGGTTCTGTGGTGATCTGGACTGTCCTGACCGGGTCCTGGCAGAGATCAGCACGCTGGCCAAGATGGTTGAGTGCACAGGGTCTACACTGGGTGGAGGCAGCCTGGCTGATGTAAGGACTTCCTTTCCAGTCCTCTGTGAAGTTGCAGCTGCTCTGCAGCCAGGTACTAAAGGAGCTGCTGGGACAGGGAATTGATGTGAGTACAAGATCCAGCACCCCATTGTCCCATGGCACCCCCTGAAGGTCTCCTTTCCCCATAGTATAAGAAGATCCTGAAACTCACAGCTGATGCCAAGTTTGGTGAGCACCCCGCTGAGTTCACAGGCCCCAGGGACACCCCCTGTCCCATGCATGGGTCCCTGAGAGTCAGGCGATGTGAAGGCCACAGTGGCAGTGCTGAGTTTCATCCTCTCCGGTGCGGCCAAGCACAGTGTCGATGGCAAATCCTTGGCCAGTGAACTGCAGCAGCTGGGGCTGCCCAAAGGTACGGGTTGTGGGTGGGCAGCTGGGCAGCCTCTACCTCCAGAGCTTCTCCATTCTACCCCCAGAGCACGCGGCCAGCCCGTGCTGCTGTTATGAGGAGAAGCAAAGCCCCTTGCAGAAGCACTTGCGGGTCTGCAGCCTACGCAGTAAGTATGAGGCCAGCCAGGGTCCGGGCTCAAGGGATAGGAAGGAGGGGCCTGTGTGTTCCAGAAGTACAGAGGAACCTGGTGCCGGCCGCCGTCAACCCCTATGTGATGATCTTTCTACCCGCCCTCTTTCGTGTCTTGGTGCTGGCTGCTGTCTTTGGCCAGGTAAGCTCATGGTCTGGGCTCCTGGGGTCCACTGGGCCAGGACTATCCTTGGCTCCCCTTCCAGGTGGTGGGTTCAAAGACCATTCCTGGGTTCCACCACCGCCAAGCCTCAATGGTGTCTCGATGGTCACAGGAACTGCTGGGGCTTTCTAGGTTAAGACCCTTGCCTATCCCGGTGTTCCTCCCTGCAGTAGGGGGCTGCAGGGGTCAGCCTCAGTCTCTGCCTTGGGAGCCTGCCTTACCTTGCCTGAACTCAAGCGATCTGCCTGCCTTGGACTCCCAAAGTGCTGCAATTATAGGCGTGAGCCACTGCACCCAGCCCAGCCTTGACTTTGAAATATATGTTGTACATCCAGACAGCAGTGAACTCTGGGGGAACACCAAAGATGAGGAGAATGAGAGAAGAGATACCTCCAATTAAAGGAGTTAGGAAGAGATGCTTGAACTTATGTTTTAAAAAGTCAATGCAGGTTGGGCACAGTGGCTCGCACCTGTACACACAGCACCTTGGGAGGCTGAAGTGGGTGAACGGCTGGAGCCTAGAAGTCTGAGACCACCCTGGGCAACATGGCAAAACCCCGTCTGTACACAAAATACAATAATTAGCCAGGCACGGTGGTGCCTGTGGTCCCAGCTA